CTGGCTAATTTTTGTATTTTTAGTAGAGACGAGTTTTCACCATGTTGGCCAGGCTGGTCTTGAACTCCTGACCTCAAGTGATCCACCCGCCTCAGCCTCCCAAAGTGCTGGGATTACAGAAGTGAGCCACCACGCCCGGCAGAAGGAAGACAATTTTTAAGAGACTTGGGATTTTTCCCTTTTCTTTTTATTTTATTTTATTTTTGACCAATAAAGTCATTTCACACCCATTTCTTTTAAAATCAACTTTAAGTCCCCATATAACAGACTAATAAAATGAAAAATTAGGAAATGTATGGCCTTTCATGTGATTCTCTTTTTTTTAAAGAATTTTTATCAAAACTTTAAATGAACATCTGTTGACTCAGCATTTCCACAGTGAACAATTTACTGAGAATACTTGTGTTAGTAAGCAAAGACAAGTGTACACTAACAAGAAACTGATGAAAAAATAAAAACATTCATTCACAAGAGACTTAAGCAACTGCTCAAAAAAGTGAGGCTAATATGGCCCAGCACGGTGGCTCACGCCTGTAATCCCAGCACTTTGGGAGGCCGAGGCAGGCAGATCACCTGAGGTCAGGAGTTCAAGACCAGCCTGGTGAACATGGTGAAACCCCGTCTCTACTAAAAATACAAAAATTAGCCAAGTGTGGCAGCGCATGCCCGTTGCCCCAGCTACTCGGGAGGCTGAGGCAGGAGAATCGCTTGAACCCGGGAGGCAGAGGTTGCAGTGAGCCGAGATCATGCCACTGTACTCCAGCCTGGGTGACAGAGCAAGACTCTGTCTCAAAAAAAAAAAAAAAAAAATAGGTTAATATGAAAATATGTCTGACATATACTGTGAAGTGAAAAATTCAAGTCATAGAAGAGAATGTAGACTGTAATCTAAGCTGTGTTATCTTTTAGCATAAAGGTAGTCATATAAAAACATGGTACAAATGCCTGGTGTACGCACAAAGACAGTGCCTAAAACTATATATCAGAAAACAGCAAGCAGAGAAGAGGAAATGGGAGTGTGGGAAGGAGGGGAAGATGAGAAACCAGCAGGTATTACTTTTAAAATAAAGAGTGTATCTTAAAAATATATACTTGATATCTGGTTCAATTTGGTGTTTGATAAAAAGGAGCTGGGCTCGGTGGCTCACACCTTTAATCCCAGAACTTCGGGAGGCCAAGGCAGATGGATTGCTTGAGGTCAGGAGTTCAAGACCAGCCTGGCCAACATGGTGAAACCTTGTCTACTAAAATACAAAAAAAAAAAAAAAATTAGCTATGTGTGGTGGCAAGTGCCTATAATCCCAGCTACTAGGGAGGCTGAGGCAGGAGAATTGCTTGAACCCAGGAGGCAGAGGTTGCAGTGAACTGAGACCATGCCACTGCACTCCAGCCTGGACAACAGAGAGAGAATCCGTCTCAAAAAAAAACAAAAAAAGGAAAAAAATACACTTGATAGAAATATAAGAGGAATATATATAGCCTACAGCTTAACAAAGATTCCCCATATTTCCAAACAGAACATGATGGTAAATTTAAGATATTTAGCATTATTTGGAAAATACATGGTTAGGTAATCTTAAGGTAATCTATATTTTTATTTGATGTTTTGTTATAATGTCATTGTAATAGCACTAAAACATACTTACTGAGTAATATTTAAAAATAATTTCCTTTCTTTGAATAATCCATCAAGTAGTAAATTTTACATTCAATTAAGTGAAAAGGTAAATGAGGAACATCAGAAATAAAATAAAATAGTGTTAGAGAATTTTCCTTAATTTATGCCAAGTTTTGAAACAAAGAATGAAATCTCTGGAGATTTTGGTTATGCTAAGGGTCTATCTAGTGGAAATCAAGATAGCTTTGAATTTTGTCGTTTCCAAGAAAATTTAAGTATTGTATGGTATTTGATAATTTCTAATTTTTTTCTTATGAAGAAAAGAACCTAAATTTCCATAATCTAATTCAATCCCTTTTAAAAAATCAATCATAAACTGGGTTTCCACATATATTTTTTAAAATCTCTTTTACAGTGACACAATTAAGATGCAAATTATTTAGATTTGCTCAAGTTTGCTTGTTCTTGTTCTTCCAAGTTCTAGGTCAAATCCAAAGTTAAAATACATGAAAGCTTTTGATTTATGAAGTAGACAATTTTGCCTTCAAAATTACACCACATGACCTCTTCTTATTTGAGGAATATTTTCTTTTTCCCTAGGGAAAAAAATTATCCTAACCCCAAAATGATAGTGTACCTCTATACCTGTAACAGCAACTGGCATATCTGTGCTCAATTATGTTTGTTAAATGAATGGTCCTTGTTAAGTACGATATAAGCAAATATCAACCTTCTTTGCCAAGTTCTCCACATGTAAATACTGTTAGAAGAGTTTTTAAAGAAAAATTTAGTGTTTGCAATTTTAACTCTCGTATCTTCTGATTTCTACGCCAATGCTCTTATCCTTAAAGCCACATTTGTCCCTTGGCTGAAGAGTTGTGAAAGATCAGGAGACTTTTAGAACCTATCCATAACCAGTGTTGGCATTTGCAATATCCATGATTGAAACAAAATATTTTCAAACCAACTACTTTTACTAAACATGCAATGTGCTGGCCACTTCAACAGATAACCGGGCTTTGAGGAGGTATAGGTGTATTTCAAGAAATGTACTATCTAGCTAGGAAGAGAGAAGGATAGGTAAGACAACAGCAATGGGGGAAAAACCACAATAATATATGACGAATGTTAGATGTGACTTTAAGAGTTCAGGGGGCGGCGGGGGTGTGGGGGCGGAGCCGGGCGCGGTGGCTCAAGCCTGTGATCCCAGCACTTTGGGAGGCCGGGGCGGGCGGATCACAAGGTCAGGAGATCGAGACCATCCTGGCTAACACGGTGAAACCCCGTCTCTACTAAACAAAATACAAAAAATTAGCCGGGCGTGATGGCGGGCGCCTGTAGTCCCAGCTACTCGGGAGGCTAAGGCAGTAGAATGGCGTGAACCCGGTAGGCGGAGGTTGCAGTGAGCCGAGATCTTGCCATTGCACTGCAGCCTGGGCGACAGAGCGAGACTCCGTCTCAAAAAAAAAAAAAAAAAAAAAAGAGTTCAGAGGAGGGTAACGGAGGGAAATCGGAGGCTGTTTCAGAAGGTGCCCAGCAACAAGTGGGACTTAAGCCGGACTCCTGCAACATCCGAGGTGCGCACGCTGGCCCAGGATCCTAACAAATTATGTATGAATTTTTTTCCCTCAATCCCTTCAGTAAATAACAGATGCGGGTGAAAGATCCAACTAAAGCTTTACCTGAGAAAGCCAAAAGAAGTAAAAGGCCTACTGTACCTCATGATGAAGACTCTTCAGATGATATTGCTGGTAAATTGTGATATATGGCATCCCAAATAGTGAAAATGTTGAGATTTTGTTTTATCTTATTCAGTAGGTTTAACTTGCCAACATGTAAGTCATGCTATCAGCGTGAATCATGTAAAGAGAGCAATAGCTGAGAATCTGTGGTCAGTTTGCTCAGAATGTTTAAAAGAAAGAAGATTCTATGATGGGCAGCTAGTACTTACTTCTGATATTTGGTTGTGCCTCAAGTGTGGCTTCCAGGTAAGAAAAGTATTATTTATATGTGAGTTTGTGTCATACAAAATAAAATTCTGTTCATCTTCAGGGATGTGGTAAAAACTCAGAAAGCCAACATTCATTGAAGCACTTTAAGAGTTCCAGAACAGAGCCCCATTGTATTATAATTAATCTGAGCACATGGATTATATGGTAAGTTAAATTTTGTTAGTTCTTGTGTCCACATAATATTTTCTTAAATTTTATACTTTTTCAGGTGTTATGAATGTGATGAAAAATTATCAACGCATTGTAATAAGAAGGTTTTGGCTCAGATAGTTGATTTTCTCCAGAAACATGCTTCTAAAACACAAACAAGTAAGTTAAGCGATGACTAAAGGAATCTGTGTCTTGTGTCAGTTATTTTTTCTCTAACTTGTAGGTGCATTTTCTAGAATCATGAAACTTTGTGAAGAAAAATGTGAAACAGATGAAATACAGAAGGGAGGAAAATGCAGAAATTTATCTGTAAGAGGAATTACAAATTTAGGAAATACTTGCTTTTTTAATGCAGTCATGCAGGTAAGAGTCATCAGAAAGCTTTGTAATATGTAAATCTGAAGACTTTAATTTTGTTTTCTTTTAGAACTTGGCACAGACTTATACTCTTACTGATCTGATGAATGAGATCAAAGAAAGTAGTACAAAACTCAAGATTTTTCCTTCCTCAGACTCTCAGCTGGTGAGTAATAACTGTTTGAATAATAGCTGCTTTTTCTGACATAGAGTTGATCATGTTTTTAAAGGACCCATTGGTGGTGGAACTTTCAAGGCCTGGACCACTGACCTCAGCCTTGTTCCTGTTTCTTCACAGCATGAAGGAGACTGAAAAAGGACCACTTTCTCCTAAAGTTCTTTTTAATCAGCTTTGTCAGAAGTGGGTGCATCTACATTTAATATAAATAATTATTTTTCTTTCCTCTTTTGTTTTTAAATCACAGGGCACCTCGATTTAAAGATTTCCAGCAACAGGACAGTCAGGAGCTTCTTCATTATCTTCTGGATGCAGTGAGGACAGAAGAAACAAAGGTCAGGTTTCTTTATGTATATCATGTATTCTCTTAGACCAGAATCTATTAACTTTGTTTTACAGCGAATACAAGCTAGCATTCTAAAAGCATTTAACAACCCAACTACTAAAACTGCTGATGATGAAACTAGAAAAAAAGTCAAAGGTATGTTGACTCTTTGTTAAAACTTTTTTCTTGTTTTTTGCATTAAAAAGTATGATTTTTACAGCATATGGAAAAGAAGGTGTGAAAATGAACTTCATAGATCGGATCTTTATTGGTGAATTAACTAGCACGGTCATGTGTGAAGAATGTGCAAATGTAGGTACTTTAGAATTCAATTCAGCATGGAAAACTGAAGTTTTCAATGTGTTTTCCTTTTAAGATCTCCACGGTGAAAGATCCATTCATTGATATTTCACTTCCTATAATAGAAGAAAGGGTAAGGAGAAGAAAACTAATGATGAAGCTTTGGGTTTTGGTTTCTGTATGTGGCATTTACATAGGTTTCAAAACCTTTACTTTGGGGAAGAATGAATAAATATAGAAGTTTACGGGAGACAGATCATGATCGATACAGTGGCAATGTTACTATAGAAAATATTCATCAACCTAGAGCTGCCAAGAAGCATTCTTCATCTAAAGATAAGGTAAGACCATAAGCATCTGTTAGACGTCTGTTCTCTTTTCTTTGAAAACACTGTCAACTTACAGAGTCAACTAATTCATGACCGAAAATGTATTAGAAAATTGTCATCTGGAGAAACTGTCACATACCAGAAAAATGAAAACCTTGAAATGAATGGGGATTCTTTAATGTTTGCCAGCCTCATGAATTCTGAGTCACGTCTGAATGAAAGCCCTACTGATGACAGTGAAAAAGAAGCCAGCCATTCTGAAAGCAATGTTGATGCTGACAGTGAGCCTTCAGAATCTGAAAGTGCTTCAAAGCAGACTGGGCTGTTCAGATCCAGTAGTGGATCCGGTGTGCAGCCAGATGGACCCCTTTACCCTCTGTCAGCAGGTAAACTGCTGTACACCAAGGAGACTGACAGTGGTGATAAGGAAATGGCAGAAGCTATTTCTGAACTTCGTTTGAGCAGCACTGTAACTGGAGATCAAGATTTTGACAGAGAAAATCAGCCACTAAATATTTCAAATAATTTATGTTTTTTAGAGGGGAAGCATTTGAGGTCTTATAGTCCCCAAAATGCTTTTCAGACCCTTTCTCAGAGCTATATAACTACTTCTAAAGAATGTTCAATTCAGTCCTGTCTCTACCAGTTTACATCTATGGAATTACTAATGGGGAATAATAAGCTTCTATGTGAGAATTGTACTAAAAACAAACAGAAGTACCAAGAAGAAACCAGTTTTGCAGGTAATTATTTTTTTAATTACATAATTATTGATTTTTATAAATAAATTTATTGTATTTTATGTAGAAAAGAAAGTAGAAGGAGTTTATACTAATGCCAGGAAGCAATTGCTCATTTCTGCTGTTCCAGCTGTCCTAATTCTCCACCTGAAAAGATTTCATCAGGTAAGTTTCTTCAGTAGCACCATAATTTTCATTTGCATTTCAAAAATGTTTTGGTCTTTTTAAGGCTGGCTTGAGTCTTCGTAAAGTAAACAGACATGTAGATTTTCCACTTATGCTCGATTTAGCACCATTCTGCTCTGCTACTTGTAAGGTACAGTATATTAAGATATTTAATTGATTTATTACTAATTTGGGTTTTTTTCTTTGTTTAAAAGAATGCAAGTGTGGGAGATAAAGTTCTCTACGGTCTCTATGGCATAGTGGAACATAGTGGCTCGATGAGAGAAGGCCACTACACTGCTTATGTGAAAGTGAGAACACCCTCCAGGAAATTATCGGAACATAACACTAAAAAGAAAAATGTGCCTGGTATGCCATCCTAAGTTTATTTTATTCTTAAACTTTAAAATTGTACTTCTTTTTGTTTTGCTAGGTTTGAAAGCGGCTGATAATGAATCAGCAGGCCAGTGGGTCCATGTTAGTGACACTTACTTACAGGTGGTTCCAGAATCAAGAGCACTTAGTGCACAAGCCTACCTTCTTTTCTATGAAAGAGTATTATAACTATTAATGGTAATGATTATTTAGGTCATTTGTTTTTGAATGCCACAGTGATAACTATAATATATAATGTGCCTTTCTAGTCTTCCCTCTTCTGTAGGAATAGCATGTTCCTCAAATGGTCCTGAACTTTTTCACCATTTTGGTGAACCCTTTTAAAGTAAATTTACTCAATGCTTTAAAATTCATAGTCTTAAAATAAATGTGAATTTTGTTTCCAGGTATTTATTCTGGGGTACAAAAACTTCCCAGAATTTACAGTAGGAAAGGAAACCCCTTTATGATGTGGCTTATTATTACAAGCATTCAGAAATGATGCTGGCTAAGTCAAATCATTCCTTGAGACAGTGATTCCTAAATGTAATGCCACCTTCCTGAACTCTCACATATTCTATATCATGGTTATTTTAAAAAATATATTTTTAGCCTTTTGTAACCTTAGTCTTGTTTTGAGCAATCATATTCCGTGTTTTATGTGCTTTTATATTTTTATAATAAATATTAAAGTAAAACTATTAAAAATTGTTTATCCACGTACCACTTAACTTAAAATCATCTCAGGGCCATCTAGTGGTATATATGTGTACTACCATTTAGGAAACTGCTATAACACATAATTTCATGAAGTAACACCTAATACGGTGTAGTTCCCTGGTCATATTTTATACAATTCAACCATATAAAAGGGTGTCACTGTAATTTCAGTAGTGTGGGTTTACAAATAATCTGCTGGTTAGCTTATTACCTTGAGGTTTTGAAAAACTAGAATTATATTGAGGCATTTCATAAACATATCTCTTGCACCCTCTTCATGGTGGAGTTAAGGATAACTTGCAGGTGGTTGGCCAAGGCCCAATATAGATGATTATAACATTTAGAATTGGCAATTAGAAGTTGATAATCCATATAGGACCATAGGATAGCTTTGAAATATAAATTACCAAATTATATTTGTAAATGATAGAGAATTATATTCTTAACAGAAAAATATATACTTTTTCTACTTCTTGTAAATACTAAACACAGTTTTGGGGTTTTGAAATCACTTTGTCTTCAGCAAGCATCATTAATAAGTTCAGGTGAATTTAGCTTTTAATGGGGCATTAAGCTGGCATTTTTGATTTTCTTTTTAAATAATAGCAAAAATATCATTTTTCCCCTCTAGAATACAAATTATTGAGCTGTCAAAACTTGGCATGAAGAATATACTATTACTTAGGCTTAAATATCAAAAGATAATGGCTACTTCAGTGTCATATTGTTGAAATAGAAACAAAACTGCATGGTTCAAGCATCCTAATCATTAGTGCCAATGAATGATAGTGCAGGCAAGTGCCAGGTAAATGCCTAGTCCCACTTCATTCTCCTCCTGGGAAGAAAGGATAAGAATAGTGGCTGCAGATAAGGTATGGAAATATTTAATCAAGACTGTCTTAAACACATAAGCATATATAATGTTATCAAGGTTACCAGTGCTGCCTTTTGATATATGGATGAACATAACTGTAATTAAAGACGGTAATAGTATACAAAATGCAGAGCTTAAAAATGTCATTGCATAAATTCTATTTTTAAGATGTTGAAATGTTAGTAGTGTTTTTCTTGATTTTTAACAGTGAAATAATCAAGAAATATATCTTTAAGTTAATCTGCAAAGTCAGGCTGTGTTCTGTAAAAGGTATTTCACAGCATTTTCTGTTTAACTGTAATCTGTTATCATGGAGATCTCAGTACCAGAGCAGTGAATTTTTTGAAAAATATTGACTGTCTTTATTCAAGTCAGCCATCTTGGTAAGAGCAGTTTTCATCCCCCCACTGCCCAAATGTAAATATAGATCACCTAATTTTTCTTACAGAAAGATACTGTTAAGAGGCATGCACTTTTCATCGGATGGTCACTTGTTTCTTGTTTCAAAGACAAATATTTGGATAGATACCCATACTTGCTATGAGTCAGTCACAGTGCTGACACTATTTTAACATCATTTAAAATGGAAAGATCTACATAGATTTTTGACATTATTCCAGAAGTAACATGCAAGTAAGATATTTTTATTGTCATTTTCTTCATGTTAAAGGAGCTACTTATGAAACCTATTTTTTTATGGCCTAGAGTTTATGAGTGCTTTTTCCTTGTCTTCTGAAAATGGAATAAATTGGATTTTTGATACTTAAGAATTTCCTAAAGATAGCTTTTGTAACAGAGAAAGCATGTTAAATTACACATGGGTCTACCTTAAAATTTTTGTTATTATTTCCAAAGCACATTTGCAGGGATAGTAAATGTATATAGTAGCAAGTCTACTATAATAACAGTAGTTTCTGGATCACCTCAGGAAACAGTATAAATAAATAATAATGTTTACTTATCATCAACATAACTACCATAGTGTTTGAATGAATTAAAGTTTCATTAGCTTTATTTAGAAACTGGTTTACCCCAGCTTCCCGTTTTTTTCCAAATATAAAATGATAAAATATTGATTATGTGCCAATATTGTCATTTAATGTTCTTAAAACTTGTGAAGACCACCTTTTTAGGTAGCTGAGAAGAGTGATAGTTGGTATCAATTTGTTAGCCAGGCATGGTGGCTCATGCTGTTGGGAGGCTGAGTGGGGAAGATGCTTGAGCCCAGGAGGTCAAGGTGCAGTGAACCATGATCACACCACTGCATTCCTGCAGAGTGACGGAGTGAGACCCTGTCTCAAAAATAAATAAAAAGAAGACAGTTGGTATCAATTCAAAGAATAGTTGATGCCTGTTCTCTTATTTTAAATGTACCAACAGAGCTATTTTACTGTATTTAATAGTTCTTAGCTTCCATGTGTGATGATTTTAATCAGTGATTTTATGCAATAGCTGAAGAAAATTTTCTGAAGATTAAGCTGTGAAATGTATCAACCCTCATCTAATTTTTGTAGTACAAAATGACATCCTGATTCCTTTTAAAAATTCACGTTTGTAATTTATTTTTCTGCATGTATTGATCAAATAAGCCTAAACCAAATATGTGCAATAAAATTGAGCCTTTAGATAGTATCTAGTGCATTGTTAAAAAAGATTATTTCTAGATATTTATGATGTTTTTGTTTACGTAGAAATCATGAATTCAAATGTTTAAAAGATGACCATATTTTCAATTTTGAGTAATACATATTATTCCTACTGTTTTTTTTCTTTTGCCATGTTTCTAGAAAACAGCTGTGTAACTTATTGAGCGTTATTTTGGTGTTACTGTATAAAACATGCATAATAAATATTCTTATTTATCTCATGTTACAAGATTGGTCCTGGAATTTTCACAGTTTACGTTATTGACAGAATGTTTTATCAACAATGCATTTGCTTATGTCTTAGTCCACTCAGGCTGCTATAATAAAATACCATCAACTATGTGGTGTATTAACAAAAATTTATTTCTCACA